TAATCCCAGCACTTTGAGAGGCTGAGACAGGAAGATCACGAGGTCAGGAGTACGAGACCAGCCTGGCCAACATGGTGAAACCCCGTCTCTACTAAAAAAATACAAAAATTAGCTGGGCGTGGTGGCGGGCGCCTGTAATCCCAGCTACTCTGGAGGCTGAGGCAGGAGAATCGCTTGAACCCAGGAGGCAGAGGTTGCAGTGAGCCGAGATTGCGCCATTGCACTCCAGCCTGGGCAACAAGAGCGAGACTCCATTTCAAAAAAGCCCACAAAACTTCTCAACCTTTTGTCTTTCCCAACTTCACTCCCTTCTCTCCAAAGGTGTGTGTGGCGGGGTCGGAGGTGTCCCTAGCCCCAACTCATTCATCTTTGGGACTCCACAAGGTGGGGCAGGGGGCAACCTCAGATACCCCTCCAGCAACCATGGCCCCCTCACTAGCCTCAATCTCTTGAGGAAGGAATCAATTCCCACAAATTATCTAAATCTTTCTACTCAAAATGTAGTCCATGGACCAGGGGCATCAGCATCACCTGGGAACTCAGAAATGGAAATTATGGGCTCCACCCCAGACTTGCTGAATGAAAACATCTGGGCTAGGGCCCAGGAATCTGTTTTAGCAAGCCCTCCAGGTGTTTTTTTATGCCCTCTAGAGTCAGAAGGACAGCTCTGCACGGTCCCCATTGTGCCTTCCCTGGGAGAGTACACAACGCCCGCTTCTGCCGTTAGAGTTCCCATAACGCCCTCGCTCCTGACAGCCCACATGCACCCTCCTGAAACTACAACTCCTATAATACCCAGAGGCGCGCGCCGTCACTTTCTGGGATTATATCTCCCAAGGTGTTTTGCGAGTCAGACCGCCATCATAGCGCCCATCCTCTTAGTCACCGTCAGGACTACAACTCCCACAATACTCGGCGGCAGAACTACAGTCCCCAGCTGCTCCGGGGCTGCGCCACGTCGACTCCGCTGGGTGGGGCCGGCGTCGGGCGGGGCCGGCGGGGTCTTCAGGGTACCGGGCTGGTTACAGCAGCTCTACCCCTCACGACGCAGACATGGCAGCGCAGAAGGACCAGCAGAAAGATGCCGAGGCGGAAGGGCTGAGCGGCACGTGAGCGAGCTGGCTCTAGGCCCTCGGACCAGGTCCACCACTGACCCGGCCCCACCCCCCGCAGGACCCTGCTGCCGAAGCTGATTCCCTCCGGTGCAGGCCGGGAGTGGCTGGAGCGGCGCCGCGCGACCATCCGGCCCTGGAGCACCTTCGTGGACCAGCAGCGCTTCTCACGGCCCCGCAACCTGGGAGAGCTGTGCCAGCGCCTCGTACGCAACGTGGAGTACTACCAGAGCAACTATGTGTTCGTGTTCCTGGGCCTCATCCTGTACTGTGTGTGAGTGCCTCCCGGGCCCCGCACCCGCACTACTAACCGCTGCCTCCCTGCACTCCTCCTCCAGGGTGACGTCCCCTATGTTGCTGGTGGCTCTGGCTGTCTTTTTCGGCGCCTGTTACATTCTCTATCTGCGCACCTTGGAGTCCAAGCTTGTGCTCTTTGGTGAGAAACCCCCTGCCCAGATGAATCCTTGGCGGAACAGCACCCCAATGCCATCTGCCCCCAGGCCGAGAGGTGAGCCCAGCGCATCAGTATGCTCTGGCTGGAGGCATCTCCTTCCCCTTCTTCTGGCTGGCTGGTGCGGGCTCGGCCGTCTTCTGGGTGCTGGGTGAGTACAGGGTCTGAGCAGCTGGGGTGGATAGTGTGGCCCTGAGCTGCCGGCTTTCCTGCAGGAGCCACCCTGGTGGTCATCGGCTCCCACGCTGCCTTCCACCAGATTGAGGCTGTGGACGGGGAGGAGCTGCAGATGGAACCCGTGTGAGGTGTCTTCTGGGACCTGCCGGCCTCCCGGGCCAGCTGCCCCACCCCTGCCCATGCCTGTCCTGCACGGCTCTGCTGCTCGGGCCCACAGCGCCGTCCCATCACAAGCCCGGGGAGGGATCCCGCCTTTGAAAATAAAGCTGTTATGGGTGTCATTCAGGAAATATTCCCCCAGCATCTTCTGTGGGTCTCTATG